TCTCATAGAAGAGTCACTACGACTTTATGAGGCAGGGACTATTATTTCCCCTTTTTCAGATGGAGAAATAGGGGCTTAGCAAGATGAAGGGGCTTTCCTGAAGTGACAATTTCCTAGTTCTGTCTGGATTCAAGCTTCAGTTCTGGTCCATACGGCCCTCTCATGAATAGCTTAGACACTGATACAATTGCTTTTCTCACACTAGTCCCCAAAGTGGATACCTTGTTCTTCTTCCCAGCCCACTCATCCATCTAGGTTGCCTAGGCCAGCCTGATCTACCTGCATTTCTCCCCAGGGGTCCTGCAGGTGGAAAAGTGGAAAGAAGAATTCCTTGTTTCCACACTGGGGAGGGCACCTGGACGGGCATGGACCGGGCAGTGCCCACTGACTGACTATACTGGACTCCAGTCTCTTGAGCCCCAAGTAGAATGTGGAAAGCTTTGAGGCCAAAGCTGGGCACCTGGTTCCCACCCCACCTGGGGGAGGGGGTCGGGGGGAGGAGAAATTCCTGGGGCTCAGTGTTCAAGGTCTGAGGCACAGGAGACAAATCAAATGCCCAGGCACCAGACAGTTAAGGTAAAACGTTGAAGTCAAGAGGAAGTAGTGAGTCTGTTGCCAACTGGATAGGGTTGGTCCTGTCCCATCTAAATGTATTAGAATTAAGTGGCTTTTAAAAATGAGCTGGTCATCTTCAGCCCACGGGCTGGCCAATTTGGAACTTAATGGGCCTTTGCGTCCTCCTTCCCTGAGCCTCCTTTTATTCCAGACTTCTCAGTGTGAGTCTGTGCGTCCCTCCGACGATCTCAGGGAGTGGGGTGCCTTCATCTGCCTGTTCCCTGTTCCTCAGGCTGACGCTCCCGCTGTCCTCCCCGCCTCCCCTCACTCCTTTTCTCCCTCCCTTCCTCCTTGTGGGGAGGCTCTTGGCCAGGGTCCCTGAGCCCGGGCGGGTGCTGGCAGAGGACGCAGAAGGGGTGAGGTCACGTCTCCCTTGAGCCCCGAGCCGCTGGCTTTTCAGAGCCTCGCCACAAGCCGGCGGCCAGAGCCCCAGACCACACAGACCGTGCGCTCCTCCGCCCTCCCGGCGCCGCCGGCCTCGCCCATGTCTCAGTACGCCCCTAGCCCGGACTTCAAGAGGGCTTTGGACAGCAGTCCCGAGGCCAACACTGAAGATGACAAGACCGAGGAGGACGTGCCCATGCCCAAGAACTACCTGTGGCTCACCATCGTCTCGTGTTTTTGCCCTGCGTACCCCATCAACATCGTGGCTTTGGTCTTTTCCATCATGGTGAGTGAATCACGGCCAGAGGCAGCCTGGGAGTCATCACCAGCTCTTCCCTTCTGTCCCCCAGTCTCTGAACAGCTACAACGATGGAGACTACGAAGGAGCCAGGCGGCTTGGGCGGAATGCTAAGTGGGTAGCCATCGCCTCCATCATCATTGGCCTTCTCATCATCGGCATTTCTTGTGCAGTTCACTTCACAAGGAAGTAAGTAGGCTTTTTGAATCCCTCCCCATGTCGGAGCCTCCTTTGTAACAATCTATTTCCACAGAGGGGCTGGAAAATCTGACATTAGAGGAGTCGAAGCCTGAAGATGAGCCCAAAACCCATGAATCTGTGAGTTTTCTGAAAGTATTCATTCCAAAATGTTTCTCTCTCTCTCTCTGTCTGTACCACACAGTGCCTGAGGAACCAGCGGTCAGTGGGCTGTGAGCGTGGAGGATGGACCTCATCCACACACACCCCAAAGGAGTTTCTAAGGAATGGATCCTTGACTTCAGACTGTGAGATCTTTTCCTCCAGGACTCTCCAGAGGCAGGTCCCTGGCAAATGAACAAGAAAAAAAAAAAAAAAAAGTCCAAAATTTAGGCAATCCAAGCTGCACAGCCGGATCAGCCAAAGTCATTGATTTGTAAAAATGAAAAGAAAACAGAAAAAAGAAAAATGAAGTCTCACTGTCTCAGTTTAGCGAATCCCGTTGTGTCCACTCCTGTCCTCCAGAGGCGAGCCTCAGGAAATCACATAACTTTTCACTGAGGGGATCCAGGGGGTCTCCATATAGGGGGAGATGGAGGTTTCTAGGAAGAGCAGCAGGTGCTGGTATTTACAATGTTGAGCACAAACATTTGCAGCATGTTTAAAATTGTCTAGTAGAGTTCAAGTTGTGGATTTGCTTTTCCTTTTATTCTTATAACCTTCAGTAACTCCTCCTCTGGGAGTCAGCACTCCCATGCCCAGAGTTCACCCATCTGGTCATCAAACACTCAAAGAAGGGGCTTTTCTGGCCTTTTGTCTTGATGCTTATATTTCCAAATAGGCCCCCTCCCTTGCTTGCATCCACGTTGGTCAACTTGACCAAAACCTCACTCTTCACTCAAACAGGCTCTGAGAATGGACTTAGTGGCCAATTCTAGGTACATGAGCACTTCCTGTATCCCAGTTTTGGGAATAAACTGGCTGTATTTATAGAATGTGCTTTTTTTTTTTCAATTTCTCACTCTCTCTCCTATCTCTAGCAAGTCTCAGGCAAGATCTTTGATTTTCCTGGATGCCACCTGGAAATGCCACCCATTGTGTTTCTTTTCTGTCAAATGTAAACCCTTTAGATGTGAATGTACTGGTTTAATGATGCCATTATTCTGCCTGCCAGAACGCAGTAACCCAGTGTCTCACAGAGCACAAGGGGTGTGCCACTGGTGGTACACAAGATAATTTTTAAGTAGTTTCTAGGAACAACATTAAGTAATACCAAATCACAAAGAATGTTTCCCCTTTTCTATTCTTTTTTCATCCTGATTACAGCAAGGAAAAAGTCTCTGTTTAGTGCTAGCAGGTCCTTTACACCTTTCAGACACTATGGCTCTTTTCCCTTTTTAGCAAAGAAAGAGCAGGCCTCAGAGTCTTCTGTCTAGATAGAATTTAATGATATTGTTTTGTGTCATGGTATTTATTTTATTTATTACCTTCCATTTACAGCTTCCCACAGTGGGGGATGTGACATATTGTTTCTGTTCAAATAAATTAAGAAAAACAAGAGAACTCAAGAAAATATCAAGTAATTAACACACCAGATAAGTATATGTGGCAAAAGTCACTTCAAAGAATTAATGTCAGAAAGATGGTGATAATGAAGCAAAAGAAAGGCAGATTATGCTGGCCGGGCGTGGTGGCTCACGCCTGTAATCCCAGCAATTTGAGAGGCTGAGATCACTTAAGGTCAGGAGTTTGAGACCAGCCTGACCAACATGGTGAAACTCCATCTCTACTAAAAATACAAAAATTAGCCAGGCGTGGTGGTGCATGCCTGTAATCCCAGCTAATAGAGAGGCTGAGGCAGGAGAATCACTTGAATCCAGAAGGCGGAGGTTGCCGTGAGCTGAGACTGTGCCACTACACTCCAGCCCGGGGTGACAGAGCAAGACTCCATCTCAAAAAAAAAAGAAAAGAAAACGAAAGAAAAAGAAAAAAGAAAGGCAGATTATTCTAATTGAATGAATAAGAGGCTGAGAGTCAATACCTAGTTCCAACGCCCTTTTGTTTTTGCAGGGTTTTTATTGGCCACTAACTAGCTATGCAAGCTGATTTTAGGCAAGTTTCATAGCCTCTCTGTGCCTAAAATTCCTTCACCTGCAAAATGGGGATAAGAATGCCTGCCTACTTACCTCACAGTGCTGTTATGAGAATTAATTGTTGTAATAGTTGTGACTAACCATTGGCGGGGAGAATTCTAAGTACTATACCAATACAAATTTCAGCATTTTTTCATATACTGAACCCTAGCAAAAAAAAAAAAAATTCTGATGAACATCAGATTCAACCTGTCATTTTACCCGGATGTTGTGATGAGCCAGCACTTGTCCCAGGAGGACGTTGAATCAGGGACACGAAATCTCAGCACACAGAGATTCTAGCATCATTCCAATAGATTGGACCCTGATTTCTGTTTCTGACATCCTGTTTTTTGTTTGTGCGTGTTTGGGTCCCTGGTCTTTTACCCAAATCAAATGAAAAGTGTTGCTCAGAGGCAGAATAAAAATGGTTTTAAGTAAGCCTGTGTACCACAGTGTGTGAATTGTGTTTTCTTGGGGTT